TCGGCTTGCACCTAAATTGTTTACACGTTCATGGGAAAACCTAGCTGTTAACCTTGGTGAGGGCTAAGATCGCCCTCTACAAGATAAACACGTTTCTCCCAATTCCAAGGGGAGCCTGCGTGCTCCCCTCCCCCACTCTGGTGGCCCGGAGGACAGAGGGGACCCTAGGACTGGAGGGGGACGGAGACGGGCTCAGGGATGGAGGGGGACAGAGAGGGACCCGGAGGTGGAGGAGGACAGAGAGGGGTACCCCAAGGTTAGAGAACAGAGGATGACTAGGGGGATGTAGGGAAACAGAGCGGCGCAGAAGAGGACAGTTGGGGACGGGGCGGCCCCGGGCATAGAAGGGGACAGTTGGCGACCGGGAAGCCCCCGGCGTAGAAGGGGACAGTTGGGGACGGGGCGGCCTCGGGCATAGAAGGGGACGGGGGGGAACCGGGCGGCCCCGGGACCGGACGGCCGCCCGCAGGGTGAGCTGCCGGAACCGGGGCTCGCGCGGCGACAGGGCCCGGCTTGGTGACCGGGACGGGCGTGGGGTGGCGGGACCGGGCAGCGGGGAAGAGAGACCGGGACTGGGGACAGGCGACGCGGCCCGCCCCGGCTCTCCCAGCCCCGGCTCCCTTAGCTCCGGCCGCGGGCGCAGTGCAGGGCTCGGCCGCGCACCTCACAGCGCGGACTCCTCCGGCGCGCGGCCGCCCGCGCCTTATATACCCTGCTAAAAATAGCCTGCGAGGCCACTTTCCAATCAGAACGAGCAGAGTTCGAATTGAGCCAATGGTGCGGGCCGTGATGGAGAGTCTCGGTCACGCCAGGCGGGGCCGCTGTGTGTCGCCGCCTGCGATTGGCCGGAGCTGACATCATCGGCGCGCAGCCCCCGGGCCGGGAGCCACGGGATTGGGCCGCGCACGGGGCGGGCGCGGGGCGAGTCACGTGGGGGGAGGGGGAGTGGGGGGAGCCAGGCGGGGGCGGAGGGGGAGGCTGGCAGCGGAGCTTTGAATAGGGAAGTTTTGCAGGGGTTACGTTTGCAGTCAGTCCGGTGTTTGCAAATATTGTGTGGGCTCCGCGCGCTGCGGGCTGCGGGAGGGTCCGGCCGGGCGTCTCTGCGAGCCTGGAGTTTGCATGAAACTTTCACCTGCGCTCCGGGGAGACTTTCGGCTCCGGCTCCCACCGCGCGCCTCGCCGCCCTCGCGACCGCGGGCTCCGTCCAACCCGGCCCGACATGGACGTGCTCCCCATGTGCAGCATCTTCCAGGAGCTCCAGATCGTGCACGAGACCGGCTACTTCTCGGCGCTGCCGTCTCTGGAGGAGTACTGGCAACAGGTAAACGCAGCCGGCCGCGGTTCCCTGCGGGCATCACGTGCCTTCTCTGGTTCATTTTGCACAGACCTGCCTAGAGCTGGAACGTTACCTCCAGAGCGAGCCCTGCTATGTTTCAGCCTCAGAAATCAAATTTGACAGCCAGGAAGATCTGTGGACCAAAATCATTCTGGCTCGGGAGAAAAAGGAGGAATCCGAACTGAAGATATCTTCCAGTCCTCCAGAGGACACTCTCATCAGCCCGAGCTTTTGTTACAACTTAGAGACCAACAGCCTGAACTCAGATGTCAGCAGCGAATCCTCTGACAGCTCCGAGGAACTTTCTCCCACGGCCAAGTTTACCTCCGACCCCATTGGCGAAGTTTTGGTCAGCTCGGGAAAATTGAGCTCCTCTGTCACCTCCACGCCTCCATCTTCTCCGGAACTGAGCAGGGAACCTTCTCAACTGTGGGGTTGCGTGCCCGGGGAGCTGCCCTCGCCAGGGAAGGTGCGCAGCGGGACTTCGGGGAAGCCAGGTGACAAGGGAAATGGCGATGCCTCCCCCGACGGCAGGAGGAGGGTGCACCGGTGCCACTTTAACGGCTGCAGGAAAGTTTACACCAAAAGCTCCCACTTGAAAGCACACCAGCGGACGCACACAGGTCAGTGCCCACGCGGGCCCCGGAGGGCGGCCCATGGGCTGCTTGTCCTGTGCTCTCTCCCCAGGAGAAAAGCCTTACAGATGCTCATGGGAAGGGTGTGAGTGGCGTTTTGCAAGAAGTGATGAGTTAACCAGGCACTTCCGAAAGCACACCGGGGCCAAGCCTTTTAAATGCTCCCACTGTGACAGGTACGTGCCTGAGGACAATGCTGGGCAAGGAGACTTCTTCTGTGCTTCTGATTTGCCCTTGCAGGTGTTTTTCCAGGTCTGACCACCTGGCCCTGCACATGAAGAGGCACCTCTGAGGGAGCAGAGAGGTGGATCCTGTAGGCTAAAAGGCTTCCAGGCTGAGAGCCGGCCGTGGAAGGAGGGATGCGTGTTCCAGCCAAAGCATGCCGTTCTGCACCCTACCCAGTTGCCTCCAGGGCCTCTCCTTGGAAGGTCTTTTGAGGGCTAAAAAGGTCCTGTAAGAAGCGGCATAGCACCCGTGGTGCATGGTATGTGGGTGACCCTGGACTCGCCACTGGTACCCGCCCTTCCGAGCGGCGCCTAAGCCTTTGCCGTGAGCATGCACACTGAGAATGCTAATGGTTGGGTTGATTGTATGTTGAGGATCTATTACTGACCGTATGATGAGGCCAACTTTTTTTCCTTGTGGTTAGCAAGACTGCAAGAGATGGAAAAAAAGTAGTTTGAATGTTTTGTGTGTAAGGAGTATACCATGAGATGAGATGACCACCAATCATTTCCTTGGGGGGAGGGGGTGTCTGCACCTTAGAAAAAAAAAGAAAAATCAAAAAAACAAAAAAACAAAAACAAAAAAAGAAGGAAAATCTTGGAGGGTGGGCGTGGGAACTCAGGACCCCAGAGTGGCGAGTGGTGTGGGGAGGGAGAGCCTCTCTCCCCCTTTTCTGTGTGAGAGGAACTCTTAGTGTCTGGTGCAGCTATTAAATGTGCAATGTGTCAAGTAGCTTGTTTTACACGCTACAACATAGCTCATTTGTAACCCATTGTATAAGCTGTGTATTTACAAATATAACACAACAATTTAACTTTTCCTTAGAATACAAAAAGTCATGCATGGTCTGGGGAACTATATGCTTTTCCATTTTTAAGTCAGGACTGCAATACTGATTCCAGTTAATGAGCAGCTAAGATCCAATCTGTCTAATACAGTGACCCCCTAGCCATCCGGGCCTGGCAATATACAATTTTTTTTCCCCTCCAAGTTTGTAACACTCCCCTTCCAGAAAGGCATTGTGCAACACAGGATTATTTTTAAATGATTCTGAATTTGAATTAACTTTTTGGAGAATTCTGTGATGCCCTTAGAAGAAATTGGACACGTATTGAGTGTCACAAAGCTGGGGCTGGGAATTGCTGGTCTAATGTTTCATTAGACTTAAGAACCTAAAATTTTTCTCAGTTGGGTGGATAAAACCACTAACGCTTAGAAACTGTTTTCTCATGCAGCTATGTTTCTCTTATTTATGCCTTGAGGACTAATTTCTGGTTTTCTAGCTGTTAATGCACTGTTGACCTTCATAATGGTGCCTTACGCAAGCGATCCCTTCTGTGGGGGTCTCATACAGGGGTGTGGGCGATGCATGCTTTATTAAGGCTCTTGTTTCACCTGGCAGTGTACTGTATCAACGTATAATACAGAAAAAAAATCTCTTTAAGGTCCTCCTTCACAAAGACATAGAGTGAAACTCCCTTTACATGTCAGTATTTGTTCAACACTTTAGGCAACTTGACTGTCAGTGTTAAAATGGAAAACAGGAAAATGGAAAAATCTGACCAATTCTGCCACCTTGAGACTTTCATATAGACCTTGCACAACAATTGTATAGATCACACACCGGCTGTATTTAATATGTAACATTTTCACACATATTAAAGATACAGAAGTATTAAAAAACCCCCAATGTTAATGTATTTGCTTAAAAGGCACAAGTTTCACATATCTGTCTAGCTATCTGTTGGTAATACAGAAAGTATACTACTTTTTTAAAAAAGTGGGCAGAATTCTTGTGTATGTATATTTGTGTGTACAGTATGTGTATGTGTGTATATATATATATTATATATATAGATAATATATAAATATTTTTTTTAAGGAGAAACTAGAATGTTTAGCTAGAAAATTCCACAGCCTGTGAAGAAATATTTCAAAATGGCCATAAAGGAGGTAAAAATGAAAACCATAACCTAACTTTTATAGAGGCTTTATCTTTAATTTAACGATGTGCGGAGGACTTTCTTGCTTGAATCTGTTCCGGGCTGTCTGCTCTGTCCATCAAATGGGCAGGTCTGGAATGGGGCACCTTCGGCCGTTCAGAAGTGGCCTGAACAGAATGCTGGAACCCAGGCTGGACTCGGACACACTAAGGTTTTGATTTTGAATTTCAGCCTTATTAGAAGATCTAACCTAAGAGTAAGCTAACCACAGGGATTCTTTTGTAGAACACTTTTTATGCAGATGAAGCTATTTTTTCCAGCAAGTAGATTCTTCCAGTTTTTCCAAGGAGTAATTTCCCCGAATTGGCATACCACGGCGTGGACAGCTGATATTTCACCCAGCTGCTGGCTTGTGGGTGTGGCTCTTTGCTTTATATATATATACACACATGTGAGTCTGGCTGGGCTGGTATTTTGTTTGATCTTCCTGGAAATGAGCAGTGACTAACGCTCACATAACTGGTTTTTTTTTTATCTGGGCTGATGAATACATTTACCTAAGAAACTCATTTCGTTTTACTTAAGAGGGGAAGTGCAGTTTTCTTTTGGCAGTTCAGAATCCAAGCACTTGATTTGCTGGGTTTGGAAAACTCCTTTTTTGGCCTTCTATGTGCTTAGCCATAACAATTCCATTAAGCAAGAAGGTAAGCAAAAGACAAAAAAAAAAAAAGGAAAAAAAAAAACTTGCACTGGCTTGTCTCACTTACGAAACATGTCGGAGCTGTTTGCCTGGGTGGGGCTGGGTACCGTACCTGTCAATGCCTGTGATTTTCATAATTAGCACGTACATAAAGAAGTACATTCTGTTCAGGTGATAACTGAGCCTCAATCAAGCAGAAACTTTTTGCTTGAAATTAAAAAAAAATTTCTATTAGTGAAATTTCTTTTTTTTTTTTTTTTGGAAGCACCCTGTTATCTAAAGAATCTTTGTAAGATTTTTGTAAAATTTTGTTTTACAAGATTTTATTTGAAATTGTTTTTTGCAAGATTGTTATATTTCTGTATGAATGTATTTTTTATTGGAATAACATAAAAGAATTCTTATCAGCATCTTGAGTCTGGTTGTTTTTTTTGGGGGAAGGGGGTTGTTGGAACAGATTCCTCCTGCATTCATCACCCTGGCTTCCTCCTGGGGGCAAATCTTCATTGAGCAACCCTGAGAACAACTCACCGACCTCAGCCCCTTCCTCTTTCCACAGCCTGTCCTGGGAGCTGGAGAGGATGTCAGCGAGCCTGACATTGCCCTCCCTGAATGCATCAAATACTCTTCTCCAAGGACTGACAAAAACAACCCCCCGGCTGTGGGCACAGTAGGGAACCATGCCGGTTTGATCTTCCATTGCTCAAGCCAGGGAATGCATTGCAGAGGCACCTGCACAACGACAAACTTGAGTGTTTCCCTGCCACTTCTGTGCCTCCACAGCCTGCTCCAGTTCCGCAGCTAGAGCTGGGCCTACCTTCCCCAGCCAGCCCTGCCACACACCTGGCTGAGGCATGTCTGGGAGGGGTGGAGGAGGCAGAGGGACTCCAGGCCAGAGGGCTGTTCTCACAACCTCAGCCCACTCTCAGTCAAGGAGGGCAGAAAATAAAAGATGACATCACTGCCAGAGGAGTTACATCTCTTTTTTTTCTTTTAAGG